AGCCCACCCTGAGAGGTTGACCCGAATTATAACTCCCCTATTTCATGCCATTTCACCTCTAACTCTCCACCCCAACCTGGATTCTTCATTCCTGACACTCATCCCAACTTTAAATGGCCCCTCCTGATACCCTCTCCGAACCTGAGATCTATCCGTGAGCCCCCACGCCTCACTGCCACTCCACTCCATCACTACCTCACCCAGGACCTTTCCCACTGACGTTCCTGAGGTGGTCCCAGAGCCTCCTTTGGGTGTGAGCCTGTTCCCCTCCAGATCCCCCCGCCCCGACCCTGAGCCTTACTTGGCATGGCAGACAGTACCGGGCATGGGGATCCCCACCCCAGTTTTTGTTTCTGAATCTTTATTTTTTTAAGAGACAAGGTCCTCTGTGTTGCTCAGGCTGGAGAGCAGTGGCTTGAGCATAGCCAACTGCAGTCTCGAACTCCTGGGCTCAAATGATCCTCCTGTCTCAGCTTCCTGACTAGCTGGGACTACAGGCTACAGCCATGCTGCCCAGCTAATTAAAAAAAAAAATTGTTTTTCCTTTTTATAGAGACAGAAGTCTCTCTATGTTGCCTAGGCTGGTCTTGAACTCCTGGCCTCAGGCGATCCTCCCATCTCCCCCCTAGCTTTTGTGTCACCACATTTCCAGGGCAATCTCCCACCTGTCACCCACCACCCCCTGCATCTCCTTTCCTAGGTCCCCATGGGACTACTCCCTGTCCCCCATGCTCCAGGCACAGGCTGCCCCTTCCTCCACCTCTCTAAAACTCAGGCTGAGCTATGTACACTGGGTGGTGCCCATCTCATCCAGTCCCCTGCTAGTAACCGCTAGGGCTTACCCGTTACCCACGGGTGCCCACCTGGGAACAGGAGGCTTGGTTCCACGGCTGGGCTGGTGGAGGGTGCTGTGGCACTTACCGCATCAGCCCACAGCAGGAAGGCAGTATCCGCTCTCCCCTGTCCCCTGCTATGGGCAGGGCCTGGCTGGGGTATAAATAGGTCAGACCTCTGGGCCGTCCCCATTCTTCCCCTCTCTACAACCCTCTCTCCTCAGCGCTTCTTCTTTCTTGGTTTGGTGAGTTGTGTTGGCCTGACTGGCATGCAAGGAGTGAGCAAGTGACTGAATTTGAGCTCTCCAGGTGCTTCTGAGATGTGGGCTTGCACACGCTGTTGCTATAGTACGTGTTGGTATGTATGTGCCTGTGGGTATCTGCACTGGCAATAAGACGGTCTCTGTGCCTCCTGCTCCCAGATCCTGACTGCTGTCATGGCGTGCCCTCTGGAGAAGGCCCTGGATGTGATGGTGTCCACCTTCCACAAGTACTCGGGCAAAGAGGGTGACAAGTTCAAGCTCAACAAGTCAGAACTAAAGGAGCTGCTGACCCGGGAGCTGCCCAGCTTCTTGGGGGTGAGTGGGTAGTGCCTGAGTGAGTCCCCACGTGTTTTCTATCTGTAGCCTCTTCTCCCTCCAGAAAAGGACAGATGAAGCTGCTTTCCAGAAGCTGATGAGCAACTTGGACAGCAACAGGGACAACGAGGTGGACTTCCAAGAGTACTGTGTCTTCCTGTCCTGCATCGCCATGATGTGTAACGAATTCTTTGAAGGCTTCCCAGATAAGCAGCCCAGGAAGAAATGAAAACTCCTCTGATGTGGTTGGGGGGTCTGCCAGCTGGGGCCCTCCCTGTCGCCAGTGGGCACTTTTTTTTTTCCACCCTGGCTCCTTCAGACACGTGCTTGATGCTGAGCAAGTTCAATAAAGATTCTTGGAAGTTTTGAGGCTGATGGTTTGAGAGACTCTGGGGGCGT